TGGTCCTTAAGGTCCAATCGCGGTTAAGGCACTAACTAAACTCATTCTTCAGCCTCCTTCTCTAAGTTCTCCTCGAATTTGGGTGCCCAGAAGTAGGCTCACGATCCTTTTTCTGCGGGAGCACAATGTAGGTCAGATAGCATAAACGAATAGCTACTTATGAACACAATAGCTACTCTGCTATTGCAAGGTATCCACAACCACCACTACAAACATTAACACCTTGCTTTACTTGGGAAACAAAAAAAATCATGGTCCTATTCAGCAGTTTCCCCATACAGGGAGCGTTTGCCCCTCCCCCAGTCAACAGGGCTGTTCATCCCTAGGAAGTGATTTGAGAGTTCTCCAAGGATTTAGGCTTTTCACTCCTCCAAAGCTTTCACAACTTCTACCTGGCGGGGGTGCGTGGGGGGGTGGGGGCGAAGCTAAAAGTTCCTTTGCTGCAAAGAGCCTGGTATAGGCAGAAACACCGGCGCGGCCTGCAGCCCCCTAACCACAGTGCGTCCTTCCCCTTAGAAGTCTGGGGAAAGCAAATCCCTACGCCCAGCCATCATTTCCACTCTTGCGTTTTCAAAAGATCAAAAAACGGAAAGGACCGGCAGGTTGGCAAACCCCAAAGAGGGACCGCCCATCAGGTCGGCGTCCTTGGGATCTCAGCAGCCGACGACCCCAATTCAAATCGATCGTGGGAAACCCCAGGGAAAGAAGGCTCACTTGCAGAGGGACAGGATTACAGGGTGCAGGCTGCAGGGAAGTACCGGGGGGAGGGGGCCTGGTCGGAAGGACTTTCCAGCCACTCGGCGCTCATCAAAAAGTTCCCTGTCCGTGACCCTAGTGGCTCATCGCAGGGAGTTTCTCCGATGAACCCCAGCTCAGGGTTTAGGCTTCTTTTTCCCCCTAGCAGAGGACGAAGCCAGTTCTCTTTTTCTGGTCTGACTGGCTTGGAAATTCCCCGAGCCTGACCCCGCCCCAGAGAAATCCCCAGCCAGCGTTTATAGGGCGCCGCGGCGGCGCTGCAGAGCCCACAGCAGTCCGTGCCGCCGTCCCGCCCGCCAGCGCCCCAGCGAGGAAGCAGCGCGCAGCCCGCGGCCCAGCGCACCCGCAGCAGCGCCCGCAGCTCGTCCGCGCCATGTTCCAGGCGGCCGAGCGCCCCCAGGAGTGGGCCATGGAGGGCCCCCGCGACGGGCTGAAGAAGGAGCGGCTACTGGACGACCGCCACGACAGCGGCCTGGACTCCATGAAAGACGAGGAGTACGAGCAGATGGTCAAGGAGCTGCAGGAGATCCGCCTCGAGCCGCAGGAGGTGCCGCGCGGCTCGGAGCCCTGGAAGCAGCAGCTCACCGAGGACGGGGACTCGTAAGTGGCGGAGGCCCGGGGCTGGGGGTCGTACCCCTGGGGTTTTTCCCTCTCTTCCCCACAGGTTCCTGCACTTGGCCATCATCCATGAAGAAAAGGCACTGACCATGGAAGTGATCCGCCAGGTGAAGGGAGACCTGGCCTTCCTCAACTTCCAGAACAACCTGCAGCAGGTGCGCCGCTTGCCTGGCCCGGGTTCTCTCTGCTTACTTTCTCTGGTCTCTCTTGCATTCGTAGACTCCACTCCACTTGGCTGTGATCACCAACCAGCCAGAAATTGCTGAGGCACTTCTGGGAGCTGGCTGTGATCCTGAGCTCCGAGACTTTCGAGGAAATACCCCCCTACACCTTGCCTGTGAGCAGGGCTGCCTGGCCAGCGTGGGAGTCCTGACTCAGTCCTGCACCACCCCGCACCTCCACTCCATCCTGAAGGCTACCAACTACAATGGTATGTCTGCCTCCCTGCCCTGCCCCACCCCCGTGGTTATACTTTTTTCCTTTTGTTCTTCCAGGCCACACGTGTCTACACTTAGCCTCTATCCATGGCTACCTGGGCATCGTGGAGCTTTTGGTGTCCTTGGGTGCTGATGTCAATGCTCAGGTTGGTGCTTCCTGCCCCCGACGCACTGAGTCCCATAAGCATCTCAAATTCCTTTTGGTTTCAGGAGCCCTGTAATGGCCGGACTGCCCTTCACCTCGCAGTGGACCTGCAAAATCCTGACCTGGTGTCACTCCTGTTGAAGTGTGGGGCTGATGTCAACAGAGTTACCTACCAGGGCTATTCTCCCTACCAGCTCACCTGGGGCCGCCCAAGCACCCGGATACAGCAGCAGCTGGGCCAGCTGACACTAGAAAACCTTCAGATGCTGCCAGAGAGTGAGGATGAGGAGAGCTATGACACAGAGTCAGAGTTCACGGAGTTCACAGAGGACGAGGTGAGTCTGTGAACTCCTTCGGCGCTCTAACTGCTTAACGTGTCTTTTTTCCCCTTGTTTTCAGCTGCCCTATGATGACTGTGTGTTTGGAGGCCAGCGTCTGACGTTATGAGCGCAAAGGGGCTGAAAGAACATGGACTTGTATATTTGTACAAAAAAAAAGTTTTATTTTTCTAAAAAAAGAAAAAAGAAGAAAAAATTTAAAGGGTGTACTTATATCCACACTGCACACTGCCTGGCCCAAAACGTCTTATTGTGGTAGGATCAGCCCTCATTTTGTTGCTTTTGTGAACTTTTTGTAGGGGACGAGAAAGATCATTGAAATTCTGAGAAAACTTCTTTTAAACCTCACCTTTGTGGGGTTTTTGGAGAAGGTTATCAAAAATTTCATGGAAGGACCACATTTTATATTTATTGTGCTTCGAGTGACTGACCCCAGTGGTATCCTGTGACATGTAACAGCCAGGAGTGTTAAGCGTTCAGTGATGTGGGGTGAAAAGTTACTACCTGTCAAGGTTTGTGTTACCCTCCTGTAAATGGTGTACATAATGTATTGTTGGTAATTATTTTGGTACTTTTATGATGTATATTTATTAAACAGATTTTTACAAATGAGTTATCCTGATCATTTTCTTCAGGCTGCC